CGTCCTCGCCGTCTTCCTCCTTCAGAGGCTCGGCCATGGTGTCTGTGTGGAGACTCGGGTGAGGAGAGGACCACCTACCGTGGGCCTCAGTGTCCCCTCTGCGGGCTGGGGAGCAGGACCAGGGAACTTCCCAGTTTCCTAAACCGACAAGGGCAGAAGCGCGCGGCTGGTTCGTGGCAGACTAGCTACCCCAGGGGTCCGGGCCCAGAGCCGGGGGCCCGCCAGGGTCGGGGGAGGGGTAGGCGAGGCGCGGGCCAGGAAGAAAGGGAGGGGCGGGGCACCTGGGTTTCCTCAGGGCCGCACTCACCCCCGCGCCTCCTCAAGGCTTTCAGAGGTCCCGAGGCTCGCCGGCCTCCCGTCCCCAGCGCGGGGGTCTCCGAGGGTGGCTCACTTACTTGTTCAAAGGCCGCAGCCACCACCTCAGCGTCTTGAGCTGCCCTGTCCGTCCCCCTCCGCCCCGCCTCCCAAGGCCACGCTCCCTCCAGCTCCTGGCCAATCGCTGAGCTACTGCTGCGGAGGGTCCTGCCCCTTCTACCTACTGCGTCCAATCCTAGCCCACCGGCCGAGAAAGCCACGCCTGGCGCGCGCCGCTGTCCAGCTCGCCGGCGGGAGCCGCCCAAAGGGTGCCCGGCACTTCGCAGGGGTGTGCTCCCCGCCCTGCACCGCCTTCAAACGCATGCGCACTGGCAGTCGGGCGCCAAGTGAATGGAAGGCAACGCCCCTGCACGTAGCGCGCGCGTCCCCATGAAGCTCTCAACCTCATCCGGCCAATCACAGCTAGTCCCGTGAGCTCGGGGAACTGCCCGGCCTGAGATGCCCAGGTCTGGGACTGTTACCTTGGCTACTGGCTCCCGAAGTCCCCTTCCGCCCAGGGAATTGTGTCCGCCATTTGCTTGGTCCCAGGAGCTCTGGGAATGTGTCATCCCCGGTAGAGGGTGCCCGTCACGGCCAACCACAGAGATCCCGGTCCTCCGGGATTCTAGAGCGTCCGGCCGAACCCTCCACTGACTTCCGGTGGCTGAGCCTCTCCGCAGCTTCCGGCCAAGTTGGACTGCAGCTCGCGGTTTCCTGGCTTCTAGGTATCTTCCCTCCGCTCGTTTGTCTGTCCCGCAATCTGCCAAGGACACTGTCTCTTCCCAACAGGGGTATTGCAGGCACCAATGGAACAGGTTGGGGAGGAGAGTTTGGGACCAAGAACACCCATGAACCCTTAGAAGCCACCATAGAGGTAAGGACTGAATTGTAATCCCATCAGCTGGTCTGGGCTGAGGGTCTGCCCCACCCCATTGCAGATCCCTACATCCCACCCCAAGAGCTGCAGAGTGTCCTGCTGAGATCGCTGTGTGTCAGCATCTGCAGAAACTACCTTCTCCTCCAACCTGACTGTCCTGACCTGAAGGACAGCCTGCCCAAGGACTTCTAGTACACCAGGCTCTCCACTGGGCCCTTGAACTGGTGGTAAGGATTCCAGCAGGCCCTATGCAAGCCCCGGCTGAGACTGCTCCTTCCCTCCCTCGTGCAGATGGTTGATGGGACTCCCCTAGTCTGCTCCCAAGCTAGAAGCTGCAGAATGTGATGACCTGGGGTCCCTGCTCGGAGCCTGGCCTCCCGGGAGTCTACACACCTGTGAATCCCTTCATTTCCTGGATCCAAGATAATGTCTCCAACGTCTCCTTTGACACCTCTGCCAACAGATGCTGTTGGGGCTGGCCCAGGACAAGACAGAGGCAGTGAGGGTTGTTAGCCTCTGGAGTCCTGGGTTTGAATCCTGACTTAGCTACTTACCTGCCTTTGCCATCTGAATCTGTTTCCTCCTCTGTAAAATGGAGATGTCTTCAATTATTCATTTATCAACAAGTTAGTAGTTACCAAGTGCTTACTCTGTGACAGGCCACTAAGATACAAGACTGTATCTTGACAGATTCGTGGATTTTGGCTAGCAACTCCCCTGAGCGCTGGCTGATTGGGGTGCCAGGCGCCGCCCGCTGCGGGCCTCAGTTTCCCCAGCTTCGAACTAAAGAGCGATGGCTTGGATGTAAGGATTCTTGAGGTCCCTCCCAAGTTTGTTTAATAAACTTTTTCGAGGGCAAGCGTCTCCAAGCCACAGGGGCGCATCCTTTTCACCTGCTTGGACGCTGCTTGGCCCCAGCTGGGGAGGCTCCTCCGAGCACCCGGCATTCCAGAGTTAGCCCCGACAGCTGTGGTCACGTCGCCCGTGCTCTGCAGCGCCTCCCTCCGCGTCCTCGCGGTGGGGCCACAGCGACATCTAGTGGCTGAATGTATTTTAAACACTCGGCTTGCTGAGGGCGTGAGTCGGAGCGCTGCTCCCCAGGACTCAGCTCTCATTCGCCTCTGCGCTTCGGCGGGGACGGGGAGCCGGGCCGAGTCAGAGTGAACACACACTCCCTGCGCGTGCAACTGAGTCGAGCGGTAGGGCTGGCTTTACCCGACAGGTCAACGCTCCCGCCCCAGCTCTCGGTCATACCTGCCCTAAGGAGGGGTGGAGCCTCGGCGTGGATCCCCGCCCCTTGTGCCCCGCCCCCTTATAACGGCGCCCGTTCACTGCGCCTGCGCATGCCACACGCGCACTCGCGTGGCCTTCGCGAAGGTGTCGCTGCCAAGAAACGTGTCCTGCGCGCTACGCCGTCTGTTTCTAGGGCAACGCCGGCGTCTCTTAGCAACCGCGCGCGGCCTAGGTGGGTCCCCCCGGCACCCCCAGACCTGCCATGGCGACCGCGAGTCCTAGCGTCTTTCTACTCATGGTCAACGGGCAGGTGGAGAGCGCCCAGGTGAGCGGCCGTGGACCCCGCCGGGGCCCGCCCAGTCGACAGAATCTGTCTGTGCTTTTTTCAGTTTCCAGAGTATGATGACCTCTACTGCAAGTACTGCTTTGTGTACGGCCAGGACTGGGCCCCCACAGCGGTAAGCTGGACTCTTGGGCCTCCCTTACCGCCGAATCCAGCCGTCTGTGTCACTGTCCTCACAGGGTCTGGAGGAGGGGATCTCACAGATCACATCCAAGAGCCAAGATGTGCGGCAAGCACTGGTGTGGAACTTCCCCATTGATGTCACCTTTAAAAGCACCAACCCCTACGGCTGTGAGTCTGCAGGGGCCCTGTGGGGTAGGGTGATGTGCCCACCCCCTGCCTTGTCCTTCCCAAGGGCCACAGATCGTGCTCAGCGTGTATGGACCAGATGTGTTCGGGAACGATGTGGTTCGAGGCTATGGGGCCGTGCACGTGCCCTTCTCACCTGGCCGGTAGGTCCTCATTCTGACCTGGGCCCTGGGCAAGCATCTCTGTCTGCAAAAACATTTGTTTCAGGCACAAAAGGACCATCCCCATGTTTGTCCCAGAATCTACGTCTAAACTGCAGAAGTTTACAAGGTGAGTTTTGTACCCATAACCCCAGCCCCTCCCCCTGCTCACCTGTGTTCTTCTGTGTTCCCAGCTGGTTCATGGGGCGGCGGCCCGAGTACACAGACCCCAAGGTGGTGGCTCAGGGTGAAGGCCGGGAAGGTAAAGCTCCCTCCCCTCTCTTACCCCCATCCTTGGGTCAGGCACTGTTGTCCCCATTTTACAGATGAGAACGCTGAGGCTGAGATTCCCAGATCAACCTGGGTCTCTCTCTGCCCCAGCCCAGCCTGGCTGATGCTGCCCTTCTGTCCCCAGTGACCCGTGTCCGTTCTCAGGGCTTTGTCACCCTCCTCTTCAACGTGGTGACCAAGGACATGAGGAAACTGGGCTATGACACTGGGCCTTCTGATACACAGGGTGTGTTGGGGCCCAGCCCACCCCAGAGCTTCCCCCAGTGAAGGCTCCACAGGCTGCACAGTCTCTGATAATGAAGGGCTGCCTTCCCGAAGTCAGCCGCTGCCCATCGGCCTGAGGGGCAGCCTGGTGGCCAGAGCTGGGGGCACACAGAATAGTTTTGTATAATAAAGTCTCATTTTCAGAGAGCCTAGGCCTGGGGCTGCCTTCTCTCCTGTTTAGCCCCTCCCCCACAGGAGCTGGGGGCTCTTGGGCCTTTCCTGGCCCCACCTCCAGGGCTCTCCCTGTCCCTACCCCTTGTGCCGTGGAAGCTGCCAGGAGACCAGACCGTGCAGCAGGATGGCATGTGGGATGGGAGCTTTGACATAACCAGGTTCTGCCACTCAAAGCTGTGTGGCCTTTTCTATACCGCAACACATTGTTCCTTGAACTAACTGGGCATGGCACCCTCCTTAGAGGCTTGGGGTTAAGTAGAATCACCCGTTCAGCCATGCTTCTGGCCACCAGCCTCCCTTGGCAAGGACAGAACCCTGTTATTGGGAGCTGGAATGGTGAGGTACCCCGGGGGATGGCAGACCCTCAGCCTGCCCACTCCCCTCTCTGCCCCCCTACCCACAGTCCAAGGATGGGGGCTGGAAACCTCTCAGAGGTGGGAGGCCGCTGGCTGGGGTCCAGCTTTCTGGCAGCCCCTTGGCAGGAGAGGAAGGTGAGCCCCCTGGCTCAACACCCTGACCTCTGAGGTTGTCCAGGCCCTTCTGGAAGCAGAGCCCCTTCAGCATTACTTTGGGAGGCCCTGACCCTGGGCCTCCCCACCTTCACAAGAACCCCTCGCACCTCACGAGGCAGCCCCAGGCCCTCTCTGCCCTGCCACTGAGCTTTCGGCAGACATGGTGCCCCAGCCTAGATACTGCCCTCAGCGGGATCCAAGAGAAACCACAGGCTCCTGGCAAACCCCCACCTCCCAGCCTCGCCCATGTTGCCCTGGACTGTCGTCATGGCACTTGCCCTGAGACCATCTGGGCCGACCCTCTTCTGCCTTTTATCTCACGAGCACTCCCGTGCCCTCCCCCCAACTCACTGTGCGTTCTGAAACTCATCGTCTGTTGTCAGCAAAATTCCTGTGATTCCATCTTCTCGGAATAGGAAGTTCCCTCTGCCTTCTGGCCTTACTGAAGCCCACTCAGTACCCTGCAGCCCTCTTAAGTGGAATCTTTTTCCTCCCACTCCCCATGTGCGGTGAGCCTAGAGCAGGGGTGTGTCCTTGCCTCTTCCTCAACCTCCTCACTTGGAACAGTCTGTCTTCACCTCTACCCCTCACAGCCAGGCAGGCATATCTCTTGTTACTGGTGAAGGCACTGCCTCCAAAGTCTGGATTGAGGCATCCCTCCCTCAGGCCAGGCCCTCCCTCATGTGGCGCTTCCCTGTGCTCTTCAAACCACCAGGCCCTCCAAGCTCCTGGCCCAGCCCCTTTTCGCCAACCATCAGCCCCTCTTTCCTTGCTTTCCTCCCAGCCCAGTTTAGAACTCTTGGTCATCTGCATGCACTTCCCATAGTGCCCTCCATCCTTCGTTTATGCTCACCTGGCAAGGTCTCCACCCTGGTGACAGCCAGCTGTTCCTTCGCCTGCCCTGCACCTGCCTGAGCCCCCAGAGCCACAACGGCTCGCGTTCCATCCATGGCCCAGGTCTGTGTTTCCCTAGACAACTCCCTCATGCATTCTCTGAGGAAACTTAACAGCCTTTGTCTCTTCAGGCCTCCAGCACCCTCCCTGCCAGCTTAGCTAAGGCGCTCCCTTCTGTTCCCACAACCACCCCACATTAGCTGCCTTCCTTACCCTACCTGAGGACATGCCTCAGGTGTGTGGGAGATACAGTGCTCTCAAGGGTCTTTCTTCTCCCCTTCTCCCTCCATCGTGAGTTTTCCTACACGGGCTCCTTCACGCCAGCCTCCACATGTGCCCCACGTGTCATGGGACGACACAGAGCAAAAGCCCAGCACCCTCAGCTGCTCCTGTCCTCTGCCCCATTTTATCACAGCTATCACAGCTCCCCGGAAAGCTGTCTTCTCTGTCCATGGCCTCACCTCACCCAGGGCACTGGCCTTGGTCCACATCAAGGGGACCTGAAGCTTCCCTGAAGCCTCTAGCCTGTGGTGTGCACGTACAAGCCTCAGGCCCCATTTGTCCAGCCTGTCAGCAGCTGGGAAATACTAAGTCACCCTCTTCTGGTTATGTTTAATTTTCCAATTTTTCTCAACATTACTGAAATGTCTAAATGTGGAAAAGTTGACATCATTTTACAGTGAACACCACATACCCACCACCTAGATTTTACCATTACCAATTTCCTGTTCCGTACTTGTATATTCACATATATCCAACTATTCATCCCTGCTTCAATCCATCCTATTTTTATTGCATTTCAAAATAAACTGTGAAATCAGGACTCCACCTTCTGTATATTTCAGCACACTTACCATTAACCAGAATCCAGTGTCTGGCTTTAGTGTGTTCTTTTGAGGGGACATTTACGTACAACAAAATGCGTAACTCTTTTTTTTTTTTTTTTTTTTTTTGAGACAGGGTCTTACTCTGTCGCCCAGGCTGGAATGCAGTGGCACGGTCCTGGCTGACTGCAACCTCTGCCTCCCGGGTTCAAGTGATTCTCCTGCCTCAGCCTCCCGAGTAGCTTAAAATTACAGGCACCTGCCACTGAAGCTGGCTAATTTTTGTATTTTTAGTAGAGACAGGGTTTCAGGGTTTCACCATGTTGGCCAGGCTGGTCTTGCACTCCGGACCGCAGGTGATCCGCCTGCACCAGCTTCCCAAAGTGTTGGGATTACAGGCATGAGCCACTGCGCCTGGCCAAGAATACTTTAAGAATGCACAACCAGGCCGGACATGGTGCTGACGCCTGTAATCCCAGCACTTTGGGAGGCTGATGCAGGCGGATCACCTGAGGTCAGGACTGTTAAGACCAGCCTGGCCAACATGGTGAAACCCCGTCTCTACTAAAAATACAAAAAGTTAGCCAGGCATGGTGGCGGGCGCCTGTAATCCCAGCTACTCGGGAGGCTGAGGCAGGAGAATCGCTTGAACCCGGGAGGTGGAGGTTGCAGTGAGCCAAGACTGTGCCACTGCACTCCAGCCGGGGCGACAGAGGGAGACTCCATCTCAAAAAAGAATGCACAACCCAGCCCCAAAGGCACAGAAATGTCACTGTCACTTCACAAAGCTCCTTGCATCCCTGCCCAGTCAAGGTAAGAGATGATGCAGTGAGATTTAAGAGGCTTGCTTGACCCTTGTCCATTTTTCCCTTCATAGCCACCTTCAGGGCTGTCTGTCAAAGATAGCAGTGTTTCAAGATGAAAGCGGCTTGAGTCCCTGAGTCACTGACTTCTGTGAGAAACTTCCGCGGGAAGCCGCTGAGACCTGGAGATGTGTTACTGCAGCGTAACCAAGAGCATCCCACACACCCTTCTTTCTCTCCTGTCCCCTGCACTGAACGGGCACCCCCTGCCACCAGTCCCTAGCCTCCTAGCTCTGAGTCAAGCTTGTCTGCTTATCCTTGGGTGGACACCAGGAGCCAGGCACTTGCACAGAGAGCAGAGGGCTGCAGGGCAGTCCCAGACCTCCCTCCAGGCTCGTCTCAAGGCCTCTCCAACCCTTCCCATCAGGGTCTCCCAGCCGCCTCTGCCTCGGCCTTGCCTCTTCCCGTGACCAGAGCACCTCTTCCACCTCTGCTGCCTGGAGATGCACGTGTCCTCCCGCCGCTGCCCTCGTCTGGTTGGTGGCTCTGAGGCACAGGCCCTCTGTCGGTCAGCTGTTGCACAGCAAGCCACCTAAGAACCAGTGGCTCCAACAGGCCCTTCCTCTCAGGAACACGCAGTTGGCTGGGCAGCTCCACGCACTCCCTCCCTCTGTTGCCTCAGCTGACAGGCAGTGGCTTCCCAGAGCAGCTCTTCTGCAGCATGGACACAAGAGGAGGCAGAGCACAGGAAGCCTCTGGGGACCCGGCACACTGTCACTTCCACCTCATCCAAAGCAGCCTCCACCAGTGACAAGGCCGCATTAAGAGGGCGGACACAGAAGGGTAAAGGGCAGTGGCTAGCACTTCCCCCAGCACACCCGTGCAGGCCACCAGTCTCAGCACCTCACAAAAGGCACGCCTCCCACCCCCTTTCCCTGAGGTTCAGGGGCAACCAAATGCCCAGCTCACGCGGGCACTAGGACCAGGCTGGTGGCCTCAATAACTGCAGACCAAGCTCCACAAGAATCGGCTCCCTCATCTCCCACCTCTCCAGTGGCACAGGACTGATGAAGATGGGGTGGGAGAAGGACACAGCCAGAAACCGCATCATGGTACAAATGATAAATTATATTTATACAGTAAATAAGTATCAACAGTCAACACAAGTTCAAAACCAGCCACCGGCCTCTGGGACTGAGAAACAGCTGGGTGACTTCCTCCACCACGGTGCCCATCAGGAGGGAGCACGATGGCACAGGTGCAACATGCGTGGCAGTGGCCGGTGGCTTCATGATCAGTGCAGTGGGCAACAGGGACATGCACTCGGGATGGCCTGTGCCAGAAGATGGGGCAGGGGGCTGTCTTCTTGGGTCCCGGTGGCCCAGTGGCTGTCATGTTGGGGCCTCAAAGTCACATCATGAAAGACTCGTTACAAAAGAATCACTGACCCCAAGTAGTCGAGTCTAGTCTACTGACCTGTAAGGCTGGCCCAGGCCCTGCACCGTCTGAAGGAAAGCACCTTTCTGGGCAAGCATCCTGCCTCCCATCCCATTGCACCTCCCCACCCTTCCCCCGGCAGACGAGACCAGCCACCGGCTTACCCAAATGGCAGCGGGAGCCTAAGACCCAGCCGCAGGCCTGCAGTTCTGGCAGAAGGTGGCTGGTCAGGAACTCTAGACACGGCTCCTGGGACTGGAGAGGGCGGCCTCAGGAACAGCATGAGTGGGTGCAGTCCCCACTCAGAGCCTGCATGTCCCAGCAGCCCAGAGACCATTTAAGATCTCTCCTGTGCCGGTGCGAAGGGTAATCTTCTGGAACCAGAGAGGGGCTGGCAGGTGGTCAGCTGCCCTTAGAGCTAGAGGTGAGAAATTCCCATGGTGGAAAAAGGGCCAGAAACATCCACCAGGCAAGCTGCCCAGACACAGGATTGGGGGAATGTCCCCTCCCTGGGTAAAAGCAAGTCTTTTCTGGTCTTTAATGCACGACGTAATACTTTTACAGTGGTGGGTGAGGTGAGGACAGTAGGAGTTTGGAAGAGGGAGGTAATATTAGTGCATGTTTGTTAAAAATCCCTCCCAGGTGAATGACTTTTTTCTTCATCTCCAAAATACAAGAGAATTATTTTTAGGTCTCCAACTTAAAAATAATATCTGGAGTTAGCAGGTAGGTGGATCAGGGCCAGCCCTGGTCCCTTAGCCCCCCACCCCTGTCTTAGCCTAGGGACTGTTGCCCAGGGACCCGTGGGCACAGAAGCACCCCCCACCCCACGCCCTCGGGACAACTGCCATTTCCACATTATCCCCATCTTTAGCCTGAGCGTGGATTAAGACAGAGGAGATCACAGACACACAAGGTTAAAGATGTTTCTTCCATTTCAGATTTCCATTGTAAACAGAAGTCCTGTTAATCCCTGCATGCCTTTAATAAAAAAAAGGAATTAGTTGATAAAAATTGGTGAGTCACATTCATACATTAGATTTTTTTCTTTAACTTTCAGGATGTTGGTATATTCGTAAGAAAAATAGCCTCTCAGGATCTAGCCAAAAAGGCTGAAAGTCAATCAGTTTAGTAATTCACCAAAAACAGGAGCTAAAGAAAGGAAAAGGCAACTGGAGGCTAGGATTTTTTGTTGCTGTTGTTTTTTTTTTAAATAAACATCATCATCTATGTGTAATCAAATTCCCATATTTTCTTCCTATAAAGAATTTGCTTTAGTTTTTCAATAAGGCATTTTTTTGTCATCCAAACATCTCTTCCTTTTAAAATTTTCTTAGAGTTAAAACCATAAATAAGAGGATTTAAACCACTAAAATGACACGTGCCAACATCTTCATTCAGCCAGACCTGGTAAATTCTATCAAAACTAGACAGTTAAATAAGAACCACGTTATAAAAATATTAGCCAAAAAAAGACTATTAGATAATTCTGCAAACTCAAATATGAAACTGTACTAAACAAAATATGTGCAAAGGTACACAAGCATAGAGCCACGTTGGGGGTTATGCTCAGATTAGTTTTAAAGCTCGCTCTAGTGGATTTAATTCAAGAGTTGTCCACGGTGGTGGTGTTTACTTTGAACTCACACGAGTCAAAGAAAAATAAAATATGCACAACCACTTCCCCAAAAGGTGTCTTATGGAGCCGGTGCTTCATCGTGTC